GCTAATTTTGGTATTATTAGTAGAGACCTCCGCAGGTCCTCTGGCCTCTCCAGACCTCAGTTTCCCCAACTATAAAATGGGGAGAGCAGCCATGCGCCATGGCTAACCAAAGACGGTGTCGCCAGGAACTTAGGAAAAGCTCAGTAAACTGGGTCATCATCACTACATTCCTGGGTCAAAGCTCCCTTGGATCCAAATGGTGGTTCTGGCTGCTTGGAACCCATTACCTCCTCGACAGCTCCCTCTCACTTCAACTTCGGATGAGAAGGGAAAAGGGACGCGAGTGACCAGGGCCAAGGGCAAGAGCAGTCCCCGAAGCAGGAGTGAGGGCAGAGAACAGGGCCCAGGGCGGGACCGGGGCGGAGAGGAAGCGTCAGGACCCCCAGGGTGGGGGGCGAGGGTTGGGAGCCCCTGAGATGAAGGGCGAGGGCCGGAGCTGAGGTGGGGTGGGGTCCCTCAGGGTGTCGGAGGAGGGTCGGGAGCCAGGAGGTGGAGGGCGAGAGCGGGGCCCGAGGCGGGGCCGAGTGGAAGGGTCAGGACCTCCGAGGTGGGGCGGAGGGACAAGGGTCGGGACCCCTGAGGTGGACGGCGAGGACCGGGGCTGAGGTGGGGTGATGGGCAGGGGCTGGGCCAGGGCCAGGCCGGGATCCGGTCGCGGTCAGGCTCCGGGACTGGAAGGGGAAGGCCGGCCAGGCGCCCGCGGCAGACGCCCACACCCCACAGGCCACGTGTGGCCTGGACGCCTGGGACGGCGGAGGCGCTCCGGTGGCGCCCTGAGCTGCTCAGTTACCAGAGCCGTTGGGGCCGATGATGCAGGTGAACCTCCGGAAGGGGCCAATGACCTGGCGGCCCCGCCACGACTTGAAATTTTCCACAAGCAGCAGCTCCAGGTGGGCCATGGCGCCGCCCTCCACGCCTCACCCGCGTTATCAAGCGCCCGCGGAAAAAGCGCGGGAAGGGATTCGCCAAGTGTCGCGAGAAGAGAGCGAGACGCGGCAAGCGCGGAGCCGTTCCTTAGCAACGAGTTGTTGACATTTCCGAGAGAGCGGGAGCGTCTGTACCTCTGCGGCGTCACTGGGAGCCCGACGGAAAACTGCGCTAAAGGCTTGTCTTTCCCCTGCCCGACCGAAGGAGCCGACCTTGCCTGCGCTACAGCTTCCTTATTTTCGTCGCCTGTTCTCCTGATCCTGCGTGTTCTAAAAACCCCTTAGGCTTTCCATGGGTTCCCAGACCATGGCGGTGGCGCTGCCCAGGGACTTGCGGCAGGACGCCAACCTGGCAAAGAGGAGGCACGCGGAGCTGTGCAGGCAGAAGCGGGTCTTCAACGCCAGAAACAGGATAATTGGGGTGAAAGGGCAGGGGCCGGGACGGGGTTAGAGCTAACCCTTCTCCTCTGTTTTTCCATTTATAGGGAGACACTGAAGCCTGGGATGTTCAAGTTCATGACCAGAAGATAAAAGAAGCTACTGAAAAAGCTAGACATGAAACCTTTGGTGAGCATTTCCTGAATGCTTATCTATTGGTTCTAAGCTTATGGATATGCTGTATCTCTTCCAGCTGCTGAAATGAGGCAAAATGACAAAATCATGTGCATATTGGAAAACCGGAAAAAGAGGGATAGGAAAAATCTCTGTAGGGCTATCAATGACTTCCAACAGAGCTTTCAGAAGCCAGAAACTCGCCGTGAATTTGATCTGTCCGACCCCCTAGCCCTTAAGAAAGATCTTCCAGCCCGGCAGTCAGATAATGATGTTCGGAATACGATATCAGGAATGCAGAAATTCATGGGAGAGGATTTAAACTTCCATGAGAGGAAGAAATTCCAAGAGGAACAAAACAGAGAATGGTCTTTGCAGCAGCAAAGGGAATGGAAGAACGCCCGTGCTGAACAAAAATGCGCAGGTAATGAAACAGAAGAGACGAGCTGGTCTCAACACGAGTCCAATAACTCTGTTCTTCCCTGCAGACCTGACCTTCTACCCACATCCGTGACAGCTCCTTTCTTCTAGCTGCCCAGGCCCCAGCCCAGGTAATCTTGACTCCTTCCTTTCTCTCCATTTTGGTCGATCTGATTGCTTCTTGCCTCCTTTCAGAGGCCCTCTACACAGAGACAAGGCTGCAGTTTGACGAGACAGCCAAGCACCTCCAGAAGCTGGAAAGCACCACCAGAAAGGCAGTTTGTGCATCTGTGAAAGACTTCAACAAGAGCCAGGTATAGGTACTCCGCGACCTCGGGCTCGACGACTGGAGGGGAGGATGAGCCCACTACGGCTTCCCAAGGCTCTCCGGCTTCCCTGGGATCCCAGTCTCAGCCTGCTCCCTGGTCACATGACCGGCCCTGACAGAGACCCTGATGGGCTGCCTGATGACAGAGATGGATGAGACCCAGTCCTGTGCCTTAGCTCTGAATCTTGGAGGGAAACCTGCCAAACTAGCCATGTAACCTGGGGAAGTCAGCTCACCTTTCTACACCTCGGTTTCTTCTTCTGTAACATGAGGATGGTGACATCCACCTAGACTGTTACCGCCTAGCTCTGCTCCACTGCCTGGTGCTGGTTTCCATTCTTCCCACCTCTCAGACTTCCCCTTTACTGAGAACAGCTACTTGGATGCTCACCGATGGCAGGGATGATGAAGAAGATCATAATGAGCTCGAACACTGGGGCCTCCTGAGACCTCCCACCTCCTCTCTAAACTCTGGCCCCCCTCCTCCCACACACTCCCCTCCCCTCCAACCTGATGCTGAAATTGCTGAAATAGGTTCTTCTTTTTGTTTCTTTGGTTTTTTTGTTTGTTTGTTTTTGAGACA